TAAGAACCTGGTAGCCTAACAGCATGCATGGACAAAGCGATGATTCACACTGCAGATTTCATCAGGATATCCAGAATGGGCTTGCAATGAAACATTTGAATTGCTTATTTCTGGAATTTTTTACTTAATGTGTTTGGACCTTGGTTGACCCCAGGTAACTGAAATCAGGCTAAGAGAAGCCACAGATGAGGGAAGCCTACTGTATTTTCTTTTCTTTTCTTTTTTTGAAATAGGGTCTGGTTCTGTTGCCCAGGCTTTTCTTATATAATCATCACAAAATTAGCAAATAGGTACACTTAATGTTATTCTTATTATAAAACAGTATTTCGGAAAATGCAAATATTTCTAAAATAGCCCTATTCCCATCCCTATCCATAGGGTATTTTATCCTCTTCGCAGTGCTTTTCTCTCTCTTTTTTTTCCCCTTATTTTCTATGTTCCCCAAGCACCCCCTTCTGGGCATAACACAGTGCCTGCCACAAATAAGAAAAAAAGAAGTTCGGTAAACTTTTGGTCCAGTCAGTGAAGCACCTTGGACCCCATCACCAGACGGTAGGCGCCAAGAGAGCAAGAGTCAGCATGTTTTCTGCTAACCAGAGATTAGCACGATGCCTGGTACAAAGTAGGCGCCCAATAAATAGGTGAAGAAAGAAAAAAAATTAAAAAAAAGGAAGAGAGTGAGGGGAAAGGATGAATGAATGAAGACGTTTGCAGAGGGGCCTAGAAAGAAAGCACTCTGCAAGATTCTCCCTCCTGGTGGCATCAACTCTCAGTTCAAGGTCTATGTCAGCCCTTTCCTTGCCCAGACGCATTGGCCTACAGCAGGGAATGAAGAAAGAACAAAGTCTTTAAAAATGTTCAGAAGAAAGAGAAAACGGCAAGATAAAAGAGAGAAAAAAAAGAAAGAAAGGAACCACCTCCTTCGGGCGGACTAAAAAGGGAAGCCCCAGGAGGCCGGTTGCTAAGGCGACCCTAGGGCCAGAACGGCCCCAGCCCATTGGTTGAGACGCAGGAGCCAATGAGAAGGCGCGATGTTGACGGGGTCCTAAGATGGCTGCTGGGCGACCACTTCCTGACAGGTGAGTACGGCTTATGGAGGGTTGGTTACCCGCACGTTTACAGTTGCTGTATTCCGGAAAACAGCTCCAGTTAATGGGACTGCCAGCAGGCTAGACATCCTTCGCCGGAATGTGCAGCGCTTAGTTCTGTGCCCGGGAGGGGCTTCTCTCTCTTTTGGGATTGGAGTGTGGCATTGCCGCCAGAAAGCCTGCAGAATTCCGGGTTGTGCAGCCAAGCAGGAACGGTGTACCTTTCTAGACCCATCCTCTTGCAATCTTGGACCCTGTAAGTATTCTCACAGCGGAATCGACTTAAAATTCTTTTGTTTGTTTGTTTGTTTTTTAACTAGGTTAATCACAATATGGGACAGAAAACTGCAAAACAAATTTCCGTCCTTCCATTTTATTCCTTCATATTGATAGTAAATCATGAGCAGTACAACCGGCTTCTCTATTTTAAGCATCTTTTGAAGGAACTGGTTTTGGCTCAATATATGTGCTAAAATAGACTGTGCCATGAAGATCAATAGTGAGTATGTACTTGAGTATTATACTTTTAGCAAATCTACATGTGTAAATTAATCTTTTTCCTCATAGAAGAAAAGATGTGGAGTGGGCTGCTACCTCCTGGCCTAAATGAAAGTGACGCTGAGTCAAACTCGGAAGATGAAGCTACGTTGGAGAACTCTGGACTTAACTTACAGGAAGATAAAGAGGATGAGAGCATCAGAAAAACAGAAATCATAGATTTCTCAACAGATGAACCAAAAACTGAAACAGAGTCAAATGTAAATGCCTATGAAGAGTGTCCTTCTGGAATTCCCATAGATATGTGGAATGTAGGTTTTCTCTGAAATGCTCTTGCTACAGCTTTGCTTCTCAATTTTTTTTTCTTTTACATAGAAATTTCAAGAATTGCATAAAAAACATTCTGAACAGAAAAGCACAACCTCAAGATTCAGAGGGAAAAGAAGAAAACGCTCCAGAAAAGGTGTTTTGTTTTAACTCAGGTTGTTCGTCGTGTTAGGTATTGACACTTTGTGAATTCTTTTCAGATAAATTGAAGAATGAAAAAGAATTACATAGGTAGGTAGAATTTAAAATAGTTATCTATTTTATGTATAAAACAAAACTTACTATCTTCTTTTAGTGAACCGTCCTCAAATGAAACCCAGTGGAAAGAGCTTACTCAGTATTTTGGAGTCAATGATAGATTTGACCCGCCTGTTAAAAGGAAAAAAGTTGAGAAGGTAATATCTTTGTTATTGCATCTTATACCAGCAGCCCTTAATTTTAGGTTTCTTTTTTTTCTAGTCAGGCCTTGAAAAGAGGATAGACCAGGCTGTGGAGGAGTGGAATATTGAGAAGGCTGAGGAACTCAGCAACCAGCTAGCTACTCGAGAGGTGAGTCAAAAGGGTTACACATTTTCTGTATTTTCACTTTTTTTTTCTCCTTTGTAATTCTTAGCTTGGTGTAAAAATTGCCAAAGCAGTTGCCTGCCACAACTTTGTAAAAGCCAAAAAGGAGGTTGAAAATTCACAGGCTGCCCGAAAAAAGAAGAAACTTGCATGGGGGTGAGTTTACTTAAGATTTTTGGTAGTAAATCATAAATTGAGATTTGTATGTTCTTCCTTTTAGGTTTGAAGCAAAGAAGAGATGGGAAACCAAAAGCAACATGGGATACATGTAACTTGCCAGAGTGCTTCAAGACATTTGTAGACTCAAATGCTCAATTTACTGAGAATGTTTTCCTGCCTATGTTAATATGTCAGAAAATTGATAGCACTAAAACAAAAATAAGCATAAAATTTGGGATTTTGATTATCAGCTCTTTTCAGTCTTTCTTTAAGGACTTTGTCCTATTGAAGTGAATAAAATGAAGCATTCTGTTATTTGTATAAGAAATGTAAGAAAAAAAATATAGAAAGAAGAGGATAGGATTTTGTTTATTTGTATGGATGGACCCTTGGTATAAAATCACTTTTGGCGCTTTCCATTCATTTGGTTTAGCACAGCCAGTGAGCTTCTCGTACTTTCTTTCTTTTTTTTTTTTTTTTTGAGACAGAGCCTCGCTTGCTCTGTCACCCAGGCTAGAGTGCAGTAGCACGATCTTGGCTCACTGCAACCACTGCTTCCTGGGTTCAAGTGATTCTCATGCCTCAGCCTCCTGAGTAGCTGGGATTATGGACAAATGCCACCACACCCGGCTAATTTTTTTTTTTTTTTTGTATTTTTAGTAGAGACAGAGTTTTGCTGTGTTGGTCAGGCTGGTCTTGAACTCCTGGCCTCATATGATTCACCTGCCTCTGCCTCCCAAAGTTCTGGGAGTACAGACATGAGCTACCATGCTGCCCTTGTATTTTCTTATCTGTACCCAGTGTAACTACACGTTTACTGGAACTGTGTTTTTAAGACTGACAGTTGTTTATAATGGATTAGTCGTAAGTACCAAAAAGTCTCAGTTGATATTATCTTTACAAATGACTTGACCTTAATGTTATAAAAGTAGTTACTGTTTTTTTTTAATTGGAGGCAGACTTGATATTTCAGAGTTGCATAGTAAAAGCAATTTGTTAATTTTTGTGTACTTTCAGATAAACTATTACAATAAAGAAAGGAGCAGAATGTAGTATTTGGAAGATGATTTAAATTCAGCAACGCCTAAAAATGTCTTCCTAAGTATTTTTCTCAGCCATGTCATTCTTTAAATTATGAGATGGTTCTTAGAAGAGAAAATGGTGTAATTGTATTAAACAGACAATTATAACTCAAGATAATATAACTTTGAACCTTCTAAGAACTGATTTGTTTGGTTTTCCTCCCATTCCCCATTCCTCCTTAAAAGATTGAATGAATTAATGAGCAGAAAGAGAGGATTGGTAACATGGGAAATCGTTTTCATTAGATGTACATTTCCTGGTTCTGACAGGAAAGGGGCTCCAGAAAATCATAAAACAAGCAGGTGAACAAGACCAGGTGTGTCGGCACCTCCCTGCTCAGTGCCCAGCGGAGGTAAAGAACCACTCAGCATGGTTTTTGTCAGTTCACCTCTTCTGTCGTTGTCAGAGGTTTCCTACCTGTCTGATATAAACTTTCTCTGGGTTGATAATATAAATTCAGAAACATGTAAAATGAATCATGATTATATTACTGTTATTTTTAGACTTAAAATAGTAACAAAATTTTATTTATGGTGGCACATTTAATGGCTTTTTTTTTCTGTGTTCTGGAATAAGAGAATACCTAGCTACTATTTAAGCATCCAAAAATCATATCTTGCTTTCATTTAGTTGAGAAAAGCCAGCATAGAGAAAGCAAAGTTTTAGAATATTATGTGTCATACTAATTCAGTATCCAGACCAAATGTTGGAAAGTCTTATTTTATGATTTAATATCCCTTGTTCCATTTTACAGATATGATCATGTAAAACTTACCTACAATATTCATTTCAAACTGCTAAATTAGGTAAATACAGACTTTTAGTATAGAAACCTTTCCTCTAAAAATCCATTATGGGGGAAATATTCACTATACAATCCAGTGGTTTTGTCTGAAATCCTAAAAATGTTATTTTTGAGCAGGCGAGTGGTATAGATATTCTCACACTTGGGGCCCCGATATGGGCATTTCCCTTTGACTTCAGTCTCATTTTTTTTTTTTTTTCTGTTTCTACTCCTTAGAGCATTTAGTGACCCCTGCAGGCATGTTGCACTTCCCATACTGAAGCCTTGCCAGAGTGGCCTCCTGTAGGGTCTGACTTGGGATCCTGTCCAGCCAAGGAAGCCCTTCTTCAGCCTGCTCCAGTGCCCGCAGTTGCCCCCTCAGCATCCCCTCGGGGTTCTCATGTAGATGGGAACATTTTAACTACGCGGAAGGCAGGCATTTCAGCAGAATTAAGTATAGCGGGGGCTCATCTAATAAAGGAAGCCACTTCTCCCAAGTCGTCACTCCTTTCTGGGCATGGGTTGTGGAAAGCTCTAAAACGTTATGTGTAGCAGAAGAAGGGGTTGGAGGGAAGATTTGTGGGGACAGGTTGTCTTGGATTGGCCCTGCTGACATGTCATTTGAGAGCAGTTTTATTTTATCCTTTCTAATAGGAATTAGGTATTTTACTCCTAGAAACATTATTCCTTGAGTACGCATGCTGCTCAAAGGATGTAGTCATTTGTCCACTCCATTCTAGTCACAGCAAAATAAGGATTCTTTTTGGATCAGTAATAACTTTGGTTCCTAAAACTTCAATATGTGCATTTACTACCACCAGAATGCCTGAGTTAGATCAGTAATGTAAACGTCAGTTATTGTTAACTGAGATTAATATGTTTCAGGCCGTTGGTATGGCATTAATGTAACTATGATTTACTATTTAAGTACTTTAGGCTAAAACATCTTACTAAAGAACAGTAATTTTGAGCTTTACAGCACTGGTTCTGAGAAAGGGAAGTTGGCAGTGCATTCTTGTTTGGGAGCCCTCAGGATGTTTCTGATTTTCAGCAGAACATTCTATGTCTTTCACCGAAAGGAGAGATTGAATATATAATCTTAGGTTTGCTATAATTAGTTCTGATGACAGAGTTAAATACCTCAGCCAAGACTGTAAATCAGTACGTAAACAGGTTTCTGCAACTGATCATAAATCTCAAACTGCATATTTTAAACACTTATTTTTTTAGGATGACAGATAAGGGAGCAGCAGGCTAAGGATAGGAATAAAATGTTATCTGAACTTTTAAGTCACAACTTAGAACTCACATTAAAATCTTCTGATTTTCTTTATACCTTTTGTCTAAAATATTATCTTTTAGCTTATTAATAACTTTAATAAGACAAGTTTGAATTTAATTCACAAAAAATGAAGATATAATTTATAAAATGTCCAAATTTTTGTTAAGACATTACTTTTTAAGAAATGTGTGTCTTGCTAAATATAAAACATATTGTATGAGGTTGTTGTTTAAACAAAATGAGAGTTGTACATTATTTTTTAAGAGATGATAAAGTTTGAGGAGGCAAGCCGATGTTATGTCAGATCTCATTTTGAAGTTAGTGAAACCTAGTCTAATCCAGAACCAACTGAATCCAAGTTTTCCATTTTGGCAGAAGTTGCTTTTATTTTTAGTATCTGGCAGAGCAACAAATGCTTTGCATGTCAGTTCAATATTTTTTCCTGCCAACTGTTTATTCATTGGCTTAAAATTTACACTCTACTAAAGTCTTAGCTCTGACTTTCATGAAACAAATAGTAATATTTGGACAAAATATGTACATGAAAATCTTTTTCCAGAACCAAATGTAGACTGGTATTTGTGACATCAGTGCCTTCTAGCATGGTGACGGGTCGAAAAATACTTTGAAAAGTTGAAGGCTGTGTAAACCCACGGCAGTGCATCTCAAGTGATTTTTATTATGAGGTAATCAGAGTATCTAGGTTTTCAAATTTAAATTAGTGGGTGACTTTATGCTAGAAAGTAGAATATGTGTTAGAATAAATTTATCAATATATATTCTTGGCCTTTGTAGGATACTGAGACAATAAGGTCCATTTTTCATTTTTGAGGTTGGGGAGCTCTGTAGATTTTGATAAAATGTGCAGAACTGCATTCTTTAATCTTTATTATTTCATCCTCCCTCCACACTGCTTGCTTTAAAAGAAAAAAATACCTACACACATTTTCTAGTGTTAACTGCTGTAATCAGCATAGACTTCCTGGGAAGGGATTCTTGCCTTCAGTAAAGGACATGACAGCATGTGGCCAATGGAGATTGCCACGAGGAAACCTGGAAAGGCATTGAACCATTTTGTGCTACTGTTAAAATGAGGTGTGTTGTCTCTTTATTATCTCCTACTCAATAGTGAGTATTCTGGAGGTGTCTGTTCCCTTTCCGGAATTTCTTCAAATACAGAGATGCTTCAGAGTAGCTTCCTGCCACATTGGCTTTCATGATCTTAATCCCTGGAACACAGCTATAGGCTTCTGGGAGATAGTTTATTAAATGCCATGCAGAATGCTATGTTTTTAGATGTGCATGTAAATCAAGAATTAGCTGAGGAATATCTTTTTATTAGTAGTAGTAGTAACTCATTTTTAGATTCAAGTAAAGTTTGTTTTCCAGGTGAGATGACATTTTTAAGAAATTGAATTTAAGTATGTGCTTTTATATCCGGACCAGGTTTCTCAAGGAAGCAGAATACAAGGGAATGAAAGGGGAAGGGAGGGTAGTGCCCAAGAGAAACCTCGGCTCCTAAGTGCTCCCCTGCCAGGTTTCCCCCGTGCCTGCCCACTGGCACCATCCTGGCAGCTCCAGCCCACACCCCCTCCTGGACCCTGGGCTGCCTCTCGCTGAATAGCTGCAGGGGGCCTGCTATGTGACAGGTATGGAATGAGGTAATCCTTTTCCACCTCTAATTTCTGAAGGGTGTGTCTGTCCAGTTTTTACTTGTTCATTGAATTTAAAGCCTTAGGAACCAACAGCTACAGTGCAAGCTGTAATTATTGATGTCTGTTTCATATTCATCTGTAAGTTCTGGCATTTGATCAAGAAGTCAATATATCACTTCATCTTCAGGCTGAATGTGTCTCAGCTATAAAGGTTTTATTGTTTGATGGATAGCATACAATTATGACTGCCCACAATAAAAAGTGTTTTCATTTGTAAGATGGGTGATACTAGAAGTAATTATGAATGTCACAAGGAATAGTGAAACAATGAAGCTTTGCGTTTCTTTGAATTTCTCCCTACATAATGCCCAAGGAACATTTCCTGAATGCCTACTATATGTCAGATAAACTAACTCTTGCAGATGCAAGGATGAATAAGCAAAATCTAATAGGAAATATATGTAAACCATGTTTTGAACAACTCCATTTTCAGGCGGGCTATTAGAAAATCAGTGAGTTTTTCTTTGCTGAATACAAAGACATAATCTACATATAAGAAGTAATGTAGACTTAAAAATTTTAGTTACCTGAGTATATACTTACTGTACAGGTTGCTGAATTTCCTAGCTAGGCAGTCAGCTACAGTGGCTTATCAGCTTAGTGACTGATCCATACTTGCTCACATCAGAGTGGGTGGGATTGATGCCCTGACTGTCTCCCCTGGAGATGAGGAGCATTGGTGGGGTTTGACTCAGGAATGAATGCAAATGTTTGTTCTGCACATTACTCAGTGATTTTAAGCTTAAAGTTTTCTTAGACTGCATTAACGTGTCCTTTATTTTAGCTTGGGTGGGCCACAGTACCTTCCCATGTTAGGGTAATGCTTCCTACTACTACAAATATGCCCCCCAAAATATAATGACTCAAGCACAATACAAGCTTATTTCTTGTTCATGAGACAAAGGAGAATGTTGCTTGCTATCAACGAGGGCTCTGTTCCGGGCTGTCATTCAGAGACCCAGGCTGACAGCGACTCACCGCCTTCTTTCCCTAGTAATCCTGGATGTCCCCTCGATGCCAGTCAGCTGGAAGGGAAAAGAGCATGGAAGAGCACTGGCGGGAAGTTACGGGCCTGGCCTGGAAGTGGAACACATTAGTTCTCACTTTGCACTGGCTCAGACTTCCTTACTTCATCACACTAACCACAAGGGAAGCTGGAAAATATAGACTGGGAGGAAAGAAATTTTAGTAAATAGCTTGCAGTATCTGCCACATTGCCTCAATCACATACGATGTAGTAACTTTACATTTTGCTGATGTTGAGTAGCACAAACTACTATTTGTGATTTGATGGAGTCATTTTTACTTGGGTGTGTTGACAGAGCTGAGTCAAAGTAGCTGTTCATATTACCGTGTAGTGGGTGTGGTGTCACAGTGTGATACCTGCTGAAAGAGCATTGCATGCTCAGTCAGTGAGGCAAAGGCAGTGCTTATTATGCCATAAAGGGCTGTTGGGACTTTACCAGGTAGGCGAGTAGAAGCGAGTGCATCCTAGGTAGAAGGAACGGCGTGGCACATTTGAGGTACAGCAAGGACTTTAGCAGGGGCCAGGGGAGAGAATGAGAACAGGGAAGTAGAGCAGCAGAAAGAGATGGCGTTGAAAAGAGCTGGCCAGAACCAACTCACACACAACTTTGAGAGATGCTGGGGAGATTGGACTTGTGCGGGGAAGAGTTGGGTGTCTATGGATGGTGATGTGGGATGAAGAAGGTAGTCAGAGAGCAGGCTTTTAAAGAGTAATGTTATATTAGTAGTTTAGTAATATAGAGTTAGACATTTAGTATTTAGTAAAGTAGGTCATATTTATACTTGTTGTGTCATGGTACCTGTGGAATGCCATGGAAATGTCAAATGGACACTTCTATGTAGCAACCTGGAGGTCAGAAGGGAGGGAGGTTGCAGAAATAGGTCGATGAAAGAGGTCTTGAAAGGTGGCATGTCAACAGGAACAAATGCCGCTGAGCTGTCAGGCAAGATAATGGTGGAGAGGTGGCTGTTGGAGTTAGCATCAGATGGCACCGGTGATCTTGGCCAAATCAGACATCCAGACCAGAATTGCAATAGATGGTGCAATTGCAATCTTAGGTTGGATTTCCTAGAAACAGTGCCTCAGATCTCTTGTGGAGGTGATTTGTAAAAGTATGCACTTCAGGAAACATTTGTAAGGGAGGGAGCAAAGCCCATGAGGAAGGGGAATGCCTGAAAGGGGTAAAGCCTTGGCCTTGTGCTGGGGGAAGAGGGCTCTGTGAACTCTGCTTGTGGCAAAGGAGCTGTTTTTTTTCTTTTTTTCTTTTTGAGACGGAGTCTTGCTCTGTCGCCAGGCTAGAGTGCAGTGGTGTCATCTCAGCTCACTTCAACCTCTGCTTCCCAGGTTCAAGCAATTCTCCTGCCTCAGCCTCCCGAGTAGGTGGAACTACAGGCATGCACCACCACGCCCAGCTAATTTTTGTATTTTTAGTAGAGACAGGGTTTCACTATGTTGGCCAAGGTGGTCTCAATCTCTTGACCTTGTGATCCGCCCACCTCAGCCTCCCAAAGTGCTGGGATTACAGGCATGAGCCACCGCGCCCGGCTGGAGCTGGCTTTTAAACCCGGTATCAGTCTCAGTCAGTCAGTCACTGCAGGCCAGCATTTTACATGGGATGAAAGGAGGGATGGATGGAAGGGGTGGAGGATACATACCTGGTCCTTCCAGTTAAACTATTTAATAAATAATCATGACTGAGAATATAAGCCTTAGAAGTACTGTTATTGTTCTGTAAATTTTTTAAAAACACTTTGAGGATTCATTGTTATTTATGCTCCTTGCCTTGGAGGGACATCTTGGTTCTACATATGTATAAATGTCTAGCAGATTGAAAATCTGAAATTCTTCTTTCATTACTCTTCCCATACAGTGCTCTTGCACTATTCCTCTAAGAAAGCCAAAGACACATTATACTTGTTTTTTAGATGAGGAAATCAAGGTGCTGGGAAGTTTAAGAGAACTCTACAGCCATTCATCTAGCATAAAAGGGCTGACGTTAGAACGCAGGCCAGGCCTTTGCCTCTTCCCTACCCCATTCCAGTGGTTCTTGAAGTGGGATCCATGCCCTCCTGCAAGCAGAATCACTTGTTAAAAATGTAAACTCCAGGGTCCCTCTCTGGGGGCAGGGCCTGGGATTCCACATTTTCAAAAGCTCCTCTGTAATTAGTGCATACAAAGAAGACTCATTGTCTTGGAGCAGCACCCGCTTCTTACACGGGGAGTCTGGGATGGGAAAGAGGAAAGCAAGTCAGTGCAACTTGCACATGTCTTATCACAAACCATAGGGAAGGAGGTGCCTTGTGGTATAAATACTGAGTTTAATGCCATTAATATAAACGCTCATATTCCCAAACAGACTGCCTGTACTAGTACATTACTTCCATTTTCCAAAAAAGGAAAAGAAAGGTTCCGTGTCAAAGAACTCAATTGGAATCCTCGCTTGGTACTTGCTTCCTTGCCAGCAGTGCTCAAAAAGAGAAAAAGAAAATCCAAAGTCCATGTACATAAAAGTTCCATTCCCGATGGTGGAGGGCTTAATTAAAGTCCTCAGATGTTTCTGTGCACCTTGGAAAACATTTTTATGAAATTCATATATTACCAGAAGTGGCTCCAACAATTCTTGCAGTTAAAAACCTTGTAACTCATGCAGCTCCATCAGGAGCAAGCTGCCTTTTTCAAGATTTGTTTTGCTGCTTCCTTTACCTCCGTAGCCTGTGGCAGTGACGGCTGCTCAAGGGCCTTAACTGCCAGGATGGCACTAGAGGATTTTCCAAGGTTAAGGTCAGATAACAGAATCTGGAAGAAATGGATCCCTCTTCCTGCATTTCCTTTTCTCATTATTTCAATAAATGCATTGAAGGCTTGTGATGTGTCTGGCACTACAGCAGGCACTGAGGATGCCACGCTGAACAAAGCGGCTGGATCTTCATGGGGCTCATATCCTAGAGGGAAAGACATAATAAGCAGACTCTGCAGTGTCACACAACATCACCTAGGAAATATAGAGATGCAAGTGCTCAGGCGCCAGGCCAGACGTGAATTCAACTGTGGTAGCAAGACCTTGTATCTTCTGATGGGACGTTGAAGTGTGAGAACCACTGGACTCTCATATGGTGATAAACTTTGGAGAAAAAGGACGGAGGCAGGTGTGTTGCTGATGCCAGCAAATGTTAGAATAGTGAAACTGCTACACCCTGGACTATGAAGCAAGCCAGATTTGAATCCCAGCTCTGCTACTTACAAGCTGTGTAACCTCCGGCAGGCTACTTAATCTCTCTGTACCTTGGGTTCTCCTGAGAAATGGAGATAATAATAGTAGCTATCTTATAGAGATGTGAGGATTAAAGGAACTAATGAATATGAAAGTGCTGAGAATAGATTCTCACATATAGCAAACAATATACTTGTTGGGAGACAATTCTCTGGACAATTCTTGCATTTCTACACGTCTTGGAAGCAAGGCACTAAGTACCCTTTTGTTCCAAACTATCTTTGCAAGGATGTTTGTATATAACATCCTTGGAAGATTGAGATAGTGTCTCACTCTAGAGCAAAGAACAGACATGCTTACTCCCATTACAAAAGATTCGGTTTCCTAACTCAGAGTTCCTGTTCTTGAATGAAAGTCATGCAGTATACAGGTGTCTTTTGGCCCTCTTAACTGTCATACTGTAGGAATCAATGCAAAAATGCTGATGGCTATTTCTGTTGTGAGTAAATGTCTGAACTGAGAGTCTAGTGTCTTCTATCAGCATTTGTAAAACTGGCCAACTGACTTGCTAAGTTGCAAGTAGGGTGAAATCTCAGACCCTTCGTAGTCCTTGACAATTCTGTGAAAGTGTGTAAGTGTTTGTTAGTACTAATGTTGTTATTACTCCACAGTACGTGCCAATTTTCTGGAAGAAACAAAAATGTAATTGATGGCCCTAGCCTTCAAAGAGTTCCCAGTTGAGCCAAGGAGGTTAAATATGCGAAGATGACGCAAAAGACATACAGCAGCAGGAAAGCAAAGCTTTGGAATGAAACTTGGGTTTGAATGTAGGCTGTGGATGCTCACCAGCTATGGCAACTCTGAGCCTCAACAAATTTCTATTTGTAAAGTGCTGTTGTTAATAATGCTTACTGTGTGAGGTTGTGAACATTAAGATAGTGCATGGAGAGAGCTTAGCACGGGTCTGGCATGCAGTAAGCACTCAGTTACCATTACTGATGTTGCTGTATTGCATTTGTGCTTAGGATACAAGCAGAGCACTTTCTCTCCCCTCCCTGGGTCTTTAGGGAAGTAAGGCCCCAGTACTGTACTTCCTTTCAGGTGGAAGCTGCTTTCCTTGGAACCACCAAACCCCAACTCAGTATGTCCCTGGATTCTGCCCAAAGAATTCCCCAGGGCTAAGCTCCTATAGGTGGGTGGCTAAAGGACTGGCTTCAGAGTCAGACAGCTCTCAGTGGATATATACTTAGAGATTTAATATGATATATACTGCTTTGAAGTTTATGTGGTTTTTGATGATTTTATTAATGTGCATAATAGTCCTAGCATATAATATGTGTTCAGCCAATGTTAATCAGTGCCCTAGGCTACACCACCATGATCTAATGGGCCATTCAATTTTCATGACTGTATTCCTAGGATATTTCTCAATGACTCATACATGGTAGGTGTTCAGTAAATATTTGTTGATTTAATTGGCTTGAGTGAACAAAAGAAGTAATACGTCCTTTCATCTTTTCTTTCAAGATATTTCTGCATTAAATCATCCTCAGTATATTTTTTTGAAAGCCAAGTTTTCCCAAAGCTCCTCATTTCCTCATCTCCCTCTGTGCCACTGGTTTTTCAGTTGCTGGGGGCTACAGACCCTCTCTCTAGAAAGATGGACATGTGAACATAAGCACTGCATTTTGCACACAATTTCCGTGGTTCAGAAACCACCTGAACTTTTCCTTCTAGAGGACCCTGCTTAAACACTTCCATTCTAGGGTGTCCAGCCCATTAAGATGGCCAAGAAATCACATCCCACTCATCTCCCCCAAATCAGCAAGCTGTCATGGACGGTCCTCAATACAGTTGCTACTTTGTTCCTCTATAATCAAGGCCACACAAGACCCACTTCCAATCTACTTGTGATTTAGGGATAGCAAAGGATTAAAGCAATTCAAGTATTTTAGATTCCTATTGATAGCAGAATTGTGGTTTTCAAGACGTGCTAATGGAAAAATTGTTAGTAAAAATAGGTTCATGCAGTCTTATTGATCATGCTTGTAATTCTGAAGATTCCACTTGTACTTTTTGTAACCATATTTCTCTTCTCTTCCATTCTCTAGTTGTGAGAAAACCCAGTTGTCCAATAATTGTCAAGCTTTCCTCGGCCTTAGGGAATGAGCACTCAAGACCTTTCTGGGCCAAGTGTGGTCGCCGACTCCTGTAATCCTAGCACTTTGGGAGGCCGAGGAGGGAGAGCTGCTTGAGCCTAGGAGTTCAAGACTAGCCTGAGCAACAGCAGGACTTCATCACTACAAAAAATAAAAAATTAGCCATATGTGGTGGTACACCCCTGTAGTCCCCCAGCTACTCGGGAGGCTAAGGTGGGAGGATTACTTAAACCCGAGAGGTCGAGGCTGCAGTGAGCCGTGATCGCACCACTGCAGTCCAGCCTGACCCTGTCTCAAAAAAAAAAAAAAAAAAAAAACCTTCTGGAAGCAGAAAGGAGGAGGTTTTCCAAAACCAAATCATGTCAAGTACCTAGCTTGACCTCAAAAAAAAATACAGAAGCAGGGTTGGTAATTGATTGACAGGAAGGGCAGCTCAAAGCAGGAAATGGAGAGTGGTATGAAAACACTTAAGCAGTACTGCCCAAAGGAAGAACCTGAAAAGTTCAGCCATAGATTTTCTGAGAAGATGAAAGTGTAGGCATTAGCATACTCAAGAATCAGGCAGACAGTTTTCCCCATTTGGAAGCTGAAAAAGGAATGATCTGCTGCCCAAGACAAGAAAATGATGTGGGCCCAGAGGGAACCGTCACTCACACGTACACTGTCCAGGGGGCCAGAGAAGGATTACAGCCGCCATTTTGGCTTCTCTAGAGTGAAGCAGCAAAACAATGTCTAGTGGTTGCTAGGCAACCATTAGTCCATCGCTGCCCTTTTCCATTAAACATTATCTGCCTTCTTAGATTGTTTTATTTTTTTAAACAGGATAGGTAATGCAACAGAGAATTAACGGTGCAACCTAACAATGAAAACGCATTTGAGGTTCCCGAATCAGTGAAGGCTTTGCAAAGGTTAGATCACTCTTGGGTGGATGCCGAAGATAGTGACAGTTGACTGAAACCTCTTCCCCAGACATTTCATCACTGGTCCTCATGTTTCCTAGTGCCAAAAATAATAATGTGGACGTAACAATAATCTCTGTACATTGTAAAATGTCTGTCCTCTGCTACGACCTGCTCCAAGCTAGATCTTGTCCTGAAGCAAGTTTCTCTATCGGCAAAGAGTGGATGTCAGAGGTGGTAAAATGGAGTTCTAGCCCTGGTCAGCTTTGCAGATAGCTAAGATCATGGTATCCAAAGAACCTGAGCAAAAGTACATGGAAATAACACCTGTTTATGCAAGGAACGCTTTCTGACACATAAAAATGAAGAGTAACTGGTAGGAGAGAATAAGCGTCTTTATTCAGATACACATCGCATTCGGATTTTAAACATACCTAATGACTTTTACAACAAGAGGACACTGAGGTACCCAGAAAGAGGGTGGAAAATCAGGATGAAGGGAGTTACTGCTAGCCTGTCATGTACCATGCACACAACCTATCTTTTTAAATACCAGTGGATTTCCTGTCTGGCTCAGGGGGCCTGTCTAGGAAGAGATTCAAGGAAAGTAGATGGGTTAGTTCCAGGGACTGGGGCTCAAAAATTTAAAGCCACACGTAACGTTAGCTCTCTCACTCCCACACACATTTAAGATAAAGGAGATGGCAGTAGTGTGCTGCCCAGAGGATGGAATACGCAGATAACTAGGTTTCTATACTGGTTCTACTCACTAGTCTGATCTTGGGTAATTTTTTGGGTCATTGTTCTGTAAGGGAGGGCAATAATAACTACTTGGTCAGGGCTGTTGTGACAATTCAGCAATAAAACATGGTCAATTGCAGCTAAGTATAATTATTACTTTATTGTTGCTGTTATCA